CCCTCTCTTTTCTGTATCAGTTGCAAAACCAGCTGGGCTTTGGCATCTCAAATTGTAAGAATGCTTCCTTAGTATTTCTTCCAGGCTGTGGTCCATTTGGAAAAAAGAAATTTAAATGGTTGGCCCTGGACCCTGCATAATGCTATTTATATGAAAAACATCCTTGGTATCTTGCGAACTGCTGTTCTCCTAAGAGCTAGCCTGGGGCCAGCTGTGACGCAGACCAGGCCCTGCCGGCTTCTGAGCCAGGCAGGGGCTGGCCCTCCTCTGTCTTTTGGAAATGCGGGAATCATATAGGGAGATGTGCTGAGCCTAGGGGACAATGATGTCAAGGCCAGCAGGGGTTTCAGCACATGAGATCTGGTATTTGTTTTAGATTTTTGGCTTTATGTTTTACTAAAAGGTTCTATTACAGTTTTAAAATGTTATCATTTGAAGGCTTGCCCATGGGCTGTGGCCCAGGGGTGGGGAAGTCAGAACCCGGAGTGTGTGGCTGTGATCAGGGCCGGAGTCCCCCACGCTGAGCACCCAGAGGGAGCCCCGTGACCCCAGCCCTGGTCTGAGTGTGACCGCTGGCCTCTGGTCAGTTTGGCCCTCTTTGGACCTCAGATTTTCTAGTTGTAGAAAGAGGAGCTTGGACCAGCTCAGTGGCTTGGAACATTTTCAGAGTAATAGAACCCTTTCTTCCAACCACATCTCATGTGGAAGAACAAACAGAAGTGTGGGGTTGAAGTGTGTGGGGTGGGGGTGCCCAGTGCCTTGGGTACCTCCTAATTCCTTCCTGCATGGGGCTTCTGTTTCTGGGAGAGGGGAATTCACAGCAACCTCCTTCTTTCCTTCTTTTTTGCTTGGTCTTGGAGCACGGAGAACATTTCCGCCTAGAAATCTTCGAGGGTTGCAACTTCACGGGCCAGTGCCTGGAGTTCCTGGAGGACAGCCCCTTCCTCCAGAGCAGGGGCTGGGTCAAGAACTGTGTGAACACCATCAAGGTGTACGGGGACGGAGCGTGAGTACAGGCCACGTGGCCGCACCCCGAGGCCCGGCTAGGCCCTTCAGCACCAGGCGTGGGAGGCTGCCCGCCACACAGGGGTGGTGGGTGGGGTGGGAATGAGACCTCCAGCAGTGGGCAGCGTGTCCCTGGCCCCACAGGCCCTCTCCTTTCCTCAGCTGCCTCACCTGCCCCAGTCAAGCAGCGGGGAGCTTCCCCTGTGGCCCAGAAGGGCCTCAGAGAGGGACTCTGGGCCCCAGAGGCACCCTGAGACCTTCCCTCTAGGGCCTCAGTCCAGGAGCAGAGGTAGGAGAGTACCTTGAAAGTTGCACGGTTCTCTGCGATTGATCTGATACAAGGGGCCGCCTTTGGTTTTCTTGAACCGGGGGACACCTGCTTACCAAGGGGTCCTCCAGGGCCTTATGGGCTGGAAAAGCCACAGTGGGCTCACTTGCTCTGAGAAGGGTGGACCAGCCCACCCTGCCCCCGCGCCTACCCCGCAGAGCTGACCCCTGAACCGGGCCTCTCTGCAAACCCCCACCACCCTGGCCTCTGGGAGGAGATGGACTTCGGGGTGGCTCACTCCTGGACAGAAAGTAGCTGGGGGAATTTTGCCCAGGCCCAGATGGGTTTGTCTGCCCCACACTTGGGTTTCCTCCTGGTCAACCAAGGGCAGCCTGTGTGCCCCCTCCTGCCCTCCCGCACACTCCCCTTTTGCAACTATCCTCTGAGCACCTTCAAGTTGGCCATGTATTTTCATTGTCCAGCCCACACCTCTAGGTCAGGTAGATATTATCGCCCCCGTTCTACAAAGGGCAAGCTGAGACTCAGAAGGCTGACTGCCCGGCCGCCCCGTGGGAGTGGCACAGCTGAGACTGCAGCCAAGCCTGTGTCTGTCCCTGTTCCAGAGCTAGCCGCTTTCCCAGGCCTCAGTCCCCTCCCCTCAGGCCAAGAGCCCCTCACACAGGTTCCAGCTGGCTGTGCATGGTTCTGGCGCCTATCGAAGCAATTGAGGAACAATTTGCCGTCTATACTACAGAGGTTCAAGGCCAGGGAGCTTCGGAGGGGATGCAGGGGGCAGAGGGACTGCAGGGAGACAGAGACTGGGCCGAGGCAGAGCTGGGCACAGGTGGTACCCCATGTCCATGGGCTCCAACCGCACAGCGAAAATATCCCCCCACAATTGTGTCTATGCTGAATATGTACATTATTCCCTGAAAGATACTGTACAACTATTTACATAGCGTTTATGTTGGATTAGGTATCATAAGTAATCTGGAGATGATTTCGAGTCCAGTAAGTCCTCACTTAACATTGTGGATAGGTTCTTGGAAACTGTGACTTTAAGTGAAACAATGTATGGCAGGTCCTCAAATATGTCATCTTGTTCAATGTGGATTCATTATAAAATTGATGAGGGGAGAAATGGCTTTGTTATATATCATGTGCTTAAAGCCACGGTTCCCAAGAACTTACTGACGGTGTTAAGTGAGGACTTACTATATATGGGAGGATACACATGGGTTATATGCAAATACAGTGCCATTTTATATCAGGAACTTGAGCATCCTCGGATTTTGATATCCAAGGGAGGTCCTGGAACCAGTTCCCAGGGATAGGGAGGGACTGTGTACATCCCACCTTTCCCCGGTGGCCTGATGTTGGCCCCCTTCCTGCTGTTTCTGTCACTCTAGCTGGCTCCAGGATTCCGTTTTACGAAATTGCATTTTGCCCTAAATTGGTGGCACCTGGAGCCCAGGGGTGGCATTCCAAAACAAGAATTTGCCCTGGAAAACTTGCTGGCTAAATTGTGTCTTGTAAGGCCCAAGTCATGCCTTTGCGTGGAGGATGTCCTGAGGCCCTAGACACAATCCCCCCGGCCCACCCCCAACGCTCAGGGGCTTGTTGAGAACGAAGGTGGGGAAGGTGGAGGCTAACATTTCTCTGACTGAGGGGCACACAATCCCCACTGTCCCTGAGAGGAGCCAGCCATCGGGACCCCAGGTGGGGGACCCAGGAGCTCAGCCTTTGCCGCCTAAGACTCTTACTCTTACACAAATGTAAGCCCTTGTCAAGGAGGTAACGCCCCCAGGTCCCCTCGATCCGGAGGGGACACTGCTAGGAGGCCTTTCCTGGGGTCGGGGGAGTGGGCAAGGCAGGGTCCCTCCACCACCTCCCACTGCCAAGACTCCTTCCCTCTGGGTCCCACATCAGCCCAGGCATGACCCATCCCCTCAGACCCGTGTCCTGGTGGGCTCTCGGAGGGAAATGCACTGGCGTTCTGCCTCCACCTACCCTCACCTGGGGAAGGGCACGGTGCTGATGTGGGCAGGACAGGCCCCTGCCCTTTCCTCTGTCTGCCTCCTCCCAGTAGCCACAGCCAGGACAGGGGACAGCAGGATGGGTGGTTCCCCGCCCCCTCCTTTTGGGGGTGTCCATGTGAGAACCCTCATGTGGCCCAGGACATGGCTTGGGGCATTTCTTGCCCACCACAGGGTAGGAAAGGACCAGCTGACTCTCTGAGGTGCCTCTGAGGCCCCAGCTGTGGCACAGGTGTGGGGTTGGAAAGCTGTAGGTGTGGAGGGGCATGGATACGGGGGCCATGAGGGTGGGGTCCAGGCTGGACCAGGCCTGCCCTGAGTCCCCCAGCAGGTGCTCCAGGCTGGCTCACACCCTCTGCCTCTCTCTCTTCCTTCCTGGCCCCAACCCTTGAGGCAGCAGACTGTGCCAGGCACCAGGCATGACAAGCCTCACTCGTCTCAGAGATGGTGAGGGAAGGACAGGGTTGGGCCAGCCCCTGCTCCGAGCTGTCCTGAGGTGTCTTCCTTGGACCACATGCCCCTTTCCAGGCAAAGGCCACTATCCTGGACCTCCAGTCCCTTCCTCCTGGTCCCCCGTTCCCTCCCCACCGCACCTTCCTGCTTTTCTGGGCCGGGCCCACAGCTTCCTGGGTGATGAAGAGCTGTGTTCTCTCCTGCCCCCACCAGCCCGAGGTCCTCCAGGCTCTGTAAAGACTTGTCCTGACTGTTTCTGCTCTCTGGGTTGTTGGTGGCTGCCCCAGTGGTGTGCAGAAGGGGAGGAGGACAGGAAGGGGCCCTGCTTGGGACTCCCCAACCCTCCTCTGTGCCCTGCAGGCTCCTCCATGCAACTGCACCCCCACAGCCCATTTCCTCTGCAGGGGAGGCCCCGTGAGGGCAGGAGGGGGCAGGAACCGTGTTGTGTGACCATGGCACCTCTGGTACCTGACACAGTGTTGGGCACACATGTGGGAACCTGCTGGCATTCACTGAATGAACGGTGCCCTCTGTGCCAGGCCCCCCACCAGGTGCTGGGGGTACTGTCTGTGCAAGGTGGTCCTTATCAGGGAACAGGAGTGTGTGGGGCGTGCAGTGATGGCGGGAGTGCATCCTTGCCAAGGATGGCTGAAATGCAGTGGCGCAATCTCGGCTCACTGCAACCTCCGCCTCCCTGGTTCAAGCAATTATCTTGCCTCAGTCTCCCAAGTAGCTGGGATTACAGGTGCCCACCACCACACCCAGCTAATTTTTGTATTTTTAGTAGAGACGGGGTTTCACCACGTTGGCCGGGCTGCTCTCAAACTCCTGACTACAAGAGATCTGCCTGCCTCGGCCTCCCAAAATTCTGAGATTACAGGCGTGAGCCCCCATGCCCGGCCAGGACTGGTCAGTTTTAAAATGTGGACATTACTGGGCCTGTCCCCACACATGTCACACCCCAGCATGGACCCCACAGGGCACTGGGGAAGGCACCGTGGGTGCCTTCGTGTAGCCCAGAGTGAAGGGGCCGCTCGACCGGGAGGGGTTGCTGGGTGGCCAGGCTGTGCAGGCTTTTCTCTCCGGAGTCCCGGGGGACTTCCTGGCAGCCCCTGATCCCCACTCCCCTGGCCTCCAGGTGGGTCCTGTATGAGGAGCCCAACT